GGCCACGCTCATTCCCACCCCTACCCAGGACCGGCAGCCGGAGCCTTGGGTCCCTGCATGGGCCTGGGGCGCCCTGTGCCCCTTCACCTCGTCCTCGTCCAGTTGACTGCTGTGGCAGCCGGTGCTACCCGCTGTGTCCACTGCACCCTGGCCCTGTTCTGAGCGGTCACAGCAGCTGGGGAGAAGGGCCATCCTGGAAGCCGGGCAGATGAGGACGGAACCAGACAGTCCCACTGTGGTGGGCAGAGGTGGGGCCTGGGCCTGACCACGGGGCAGTGCAAGGAGAGAGGCATCCTGAGAGGGCCTGAGGTGTCCCCACCTCCCCTGACACCCCATCCCTCAGTGCCCAGGCTGGGCAGAAAGGGGGGCCTGGAGGAGCAGCTGCACTGTGAACTCAGGGCTCCAGGCCTGGGGTGGGCATGGCTGGGTCCTGCCTGACACCCACCCACTCACCGAAGCCTCTGCCCCTGGGCCTGCGGTGGGCCCGGTAAGGGAAGTGACTCTGCCCCATGCCTGGGGCACCTGAGGGGTGCACCTGGCCCGGCGGAGGCTCTGACCTCCCCAGGGCTGGAGCCCTCCCCAGCAATGCGCCAGCGCTGCCCCCGAAGTCCCATTGGCAGCGTTCCCCCGTCCCCCGGCCTGCTGGGGCGCAGCTAGGCCCTGCCCAAGGAAGAGCTCGAGGCCTCGCCCTGCTCATCCCGCGGAGGCGGCCCTGCGCCCCGCCTGTCCCCAGCGCCCCAGCTCTAGGGGCTAGGCCCGCGGAGGGGCACACCAGGCGGGTGTTGGGGAGGACGCAGAGGGCTGGGGCTGGAGCCCAGGCGGGGCAGGGGGCGGGGCGGAGCTGGGTCCGAGGCCGGCGGGGGCGCCTCCATCCCACGCCCTCCTCCCCCGCGCGCCCGCCCGCTCTCGGGTGACTCCGCAACCTGTCGCTCAGGTTCCTCCTCTCCCGGCCCCGCCCCGGCCCGGCCCCGCCGAGCGTCCCACCCGCCCGCGGGAGACCTGGCGCCCCGGCCGAGGCGCGAACAGACGGACGCACCGGCGAGCGCCGAGGGGACAGGCCGAGCGCGGGGCGCCGGAGGCAGGTGAGCGCTGCGGACACGGGGGAGCGCGCCCGGGTAGGGAGGCTTCTCCCGGTTCTGTGAGCAGCAGGACCCTCCCGAGGGCCTGACCGTGGAGGTAGCACTGCACACCCACTCCCTGTGGGCCGGAGCCAGGAGGCACTTCCTGGGTGTCGGAGCCCAGAAGGAAACCAGTGGCCGGGAAGCACCAGCTGGGTCAGTCTCCAGGTCAGGGTTGGGGGTGGGAGTTTCAGGGAGGAGAAGTGTCAGCGCAGCCCTTCTGTCCACCCAGGTGTGGGACAGGCACTGGCCTCAGACCGGGGCCACACTGAGGTCTGCCCTTCTCCCGCTGGCCGCCACCCAAGACACCATGAGCCAGTCCGGGGCCGTGAGCTGCTGCCCGGGTGCCACCAAGTGAGCCCTCCCACCCATCCCGAATACCCCACTTGGCCCTGCCCTGACAGCCCCTCCCCTGCAGTGGCAGCCTGGGCCGGTCCGACGGTGTGGCCAAGATGAGCCCCAAGGACCTGTTTGGTGAGTGAGGTTTGAGAACGGGCTGGACGTCAGTCGGGGGAGTGACTGGTGTCTCCCGGTTCAGAGCAGAGGAAGAAGTATTCCAACTCCAACGTCATCATGCACGAGACCTCGCAGTACCACGTCCAGGTAAGGCCCCGCCCCCAGGTAGGCTCCGCCCCCTGCCCAGCAGTGACCACCTGCCCACCCCCAGCACCTGGCCACATTCATCATGGACAAGAGCGAAGCCATCACGTCTGTGGACGACGCCATCCGGAAGCTGGTGCAGCTGAGCTCCAAGGAGAAGATCTGGACCCAGGAGATGCTGCTGCAGGTGAACGACCAGTCGCTGCGGCTGCTGGACATCGAGTCACAGGTGGGGCCCAGCGCCACGGGGGACAGGGAGCAGTGCGAGTCGTGTCCGCGCGATGTACCCGCAGGAGGAGCTGGAAGACTTCCCGCTGCCCACGGTGCAGCGCAGCCAGACGGTCCTCAACCAGCTGCGCTACCCGTCTGTGCTGCTGCTCGTGTGCCAGGACTCGGAGCAGAGCAAGCCGGATGTCCACTTCTTCCACTGCGATGAGGTGGAGGTGAGGCGGTGCCGGGCGGGGCAGGGTGGGGCCCCTCCTGGCCGCCTGACGCCCGCTTTCCCAGGCAGAGCTGGTGCACGAGGACATCGAGAGCGCGTTGGCCGACTGCCGGCTGGGCAAGAAGATGCGGCCGCAGACCCTGAAGTAGGGCAGCGGGCGGAGCGGGGTCGCAGGGGGCGGGGCTGAGCAGGACCCCCTCGCCCTCCAGGGGACACCAGGAGAAGATTCGGCAGCGGCAGTCCATCCTGCCTCCTCCCCAGGGCCCGGCGCCCATCCCCTTCCAGCACCGCGGCGGGGATTCCCCGGAGGCCAAGAATCGCGTGGGCCCGCAGGTGCCACTCAGCGAGCCAGGTGGGCCGAGGGGCTGGAGGGGGCTCCACAGGGCTCGGTGAGCAGCCGCCGTGTCCCCCATCAGGTTTCCGCCGTCGGGAGTCGCAGGAGGAGCCGCGGGCCGTGCTGGCTCAGAAGATAGAGAAGGAGACGGTGGGTGCCCGGGCCCGGCAGGTGGCCCCTCTAGGGGCTGACCCCTGACCCCCTCTGACCCCAGCAAATCCTCAACTGCGCCCTGGACGACATCGAGTGGTTTGTGGCCCGGCTGCAGAAGGCAGCCGAGGCTTTCAAGCAGCTGAACCAGCGGAAAAAGGGGAAGAAGAAGGGCAAGAAGGCGCCAGCAGGTGCAGGGGACAGGGACGGGGCCGGCAGGTGCCAGCCTGGCTCACGCGGTGCCTCCCATGCCAGAGGGCGTCCTCACACTGCGGGCACGGCCCCCCTCTGAGGGCGAGTTCATCGACTGCTTCCAGAAAATCAAGCTGGCGATTAACTTGCTGGTGGGTCCGGTGGCCCCAGCCCTGCCCCACTGCCCGGCACCTGCTCACTTGTTCCCACCCCCAGGCAAAGCTGCAGAAGCACATCCAGAACCCCAGCGCCGCGGAGCTCGTGCACTTCCTCTTCGGGCCTCTGGACCTGGTGCCTGGGGCCGGGCGGCAGGGGCGCGCAGGCTCAGTCCCCTCTGAACCTCACTGTGCCCCAGATCGTCAACACCTGCAGTGGCCCAGACATCGCACGCTCCGTCTCCTGCCCACTGCTCTCCCGAGATGCCGTGGACTTCCTGCGCGGCCACCTGGTCCCTAAGGAGATGTCGCTGTGGGAGTCACTGGGAGAGAGCTGGATGCGGCCCCGGTAGGGCAGGGCAGAGCAGTGCCGGGGCTTCAGGCAGGGCTGACTTCAGGACCTCTCACCCCAGTTCCGAGTGGCCGCGGGAGCCACAGGTGCCCCTCTACGTGCCCAAGTTCCACAGCGGCTGGGAGCCTCCTGTGGATGTGCTGCAGGAGGCCCCCTGGGAGGTGGAGGGGCTGGCGTCTGCCCCCATCGAGGAGGTGAGAGCACCAGCAGCCCCCATCCCTACCCCTGTCTAACTCAGGTCGCCCACCTTCCCCACAGGTGAGTCCAGTGAGCCGACAGTCCATAAGAAACTCCCAGAAGCACAGCCCCACTTCAGAGCCCACCCCCCCGGGGGATGCCCTACCACCAGTCAGCTCCCCACATACTCACAGGTAAGCCCCCCTCAAAGTGAGGGAGCATGAAAGACTGGGCCTCAGCCCCTCCTGTTCCTCACAGGGGCTACCAGCCAACACCAGCCATGGCCAAGTACGTCAAGATCCTGTATGACTTCACAGCCCGAAATGCCAACGAGCTATCGGTGCTCAAGGATGAGGTCCTAGAGGTGAGGGGCTGGAGGACGGGGTCCAAGAGGGGGTGTGGGGAGGGGCTGACGGCGCGCCCCGCAGGTGCTGGAGGACGGCCGGCAGTGGTGGAAGCTGCGCAGCCGCAGCGGCCAGGCGGGGTACGTGCCCTGCAACATCCTAGGCGAGGCGCGACCGGAGGACGCCGGCGCCCCGTTCGAGCAGGTGAGCCCGCGGGGGTCCCTGGGGTCGCAGCCGTGGGGAGCCTAATCGCCCCCCGCCCCCGCAGGCCGGTCAGAAGTACTGGGGCCCCGCCAGCCCGACCCACAAGCTACCCCCAAGCTTCCCGGGGAACAAAGACGGTGAGAGCTGCTGCTTCGAGGCGGGGGTCCCGCAGCGGCGGGCCTGAGTCGCGCGCCCCCTCAGAGCTCATGCAGCACATGGACGAGGTCAACGACGAGCTCATCCGGAAAATCAGCAACATCAGGGCGCAGCCACAGAGGCACTTCCGCGTGGAGCGCAGCCAGCCCGTGAGCCAGCCGCTCACCTACGAGTCGGGTCCGGACGAGGTCCGCGCCTGGCTGGAAGCCAAGGCCTTCAGCCCGCGGTGAGCGGGGGCGGGGGATGAGCTGGGGCCCGCGCGGCCCTGACGCCCAACTGCCCGCCCCCAGGATCGTGGAGAACCTGGGCATCCTGACCGGGCCGCAGCTCTTCTCCCTCAACAAGGAGGAGCTGAAGAAAGTGTGCGGCGAGGAGGGCGTCCGCGTGTACAGCCAGCTCACCATGCAGAAGGCCTTCCTGGAGGTGAGCCCGCCTGCGCTCCGGCGCCACGCCCCCGGCTGAGGATGCCCCCATTTCTCCTCCCTAGAAGCAGCAAAGTGGGTCGGAGCTGGAAGAACTCATGAACAAGTTTCATTCCATGAATCAGAGGAGGGGGGAGGACAGCTAGGCCCAGCTGCCTTGGGCTGGGGCCTGCGGAGGGGAAGCCCACCCACAATGCATGGAGTATTATTTTTATATGTGTATGTATTTTGTATCAAGGACACGGAGGGGGTGTGGTGCTGGCTAGAGGTCCCTGCCCCTGTCTGGAGGCACAACGCCCATCCTTAGGCCAAACAGTACCCAAGGCCTCAGCCCACACCAAGACTAATCTCAGCCAAACCTGCTGCTTGGTGGTGCCAGCCCCTTGTCCACCTTCTCTTGAGGCCACAGAACTCCCTGGGGCTGGGGCCTCTTTCTCTGGCCTCCCCTGTGCACCTGGGGGGTCCTGGCCCCTGTGATGCTCCCCCATCCCCACCCACTTCTACATCCATCCACACCCCAGGGTGAGCTGGAGCTCCAGGCTGGCCAGGCTGAACCTCGCACACACGCAGAGTTCTGCTCCCTGAGGGGGGCCCGGGAGGGGCTCCAGCAGGAGGCCGTGGGTGCCATTCGGGGGAAAGTGGGGGAACGACACACACTTCACCTGCAAGGGCCGACAACGCAGGGGACACCGTGCCGGCTTCAGACACTCCCAGCGCCCACTCTTACAGGCCCAGGACTGGAGCTTTCTCTGGCCAAGTTTCAGGCCAATGATCCCCGCATGGTGTTGGGGGTGCTGGTGTGTCTTGGTGCCTGGACTTGAGTCTCACCCTACAGATGAGAGGTGGCTGAGGCACCAGGGCTAAGCAATTAAACCAGTTAAGTCTCCCAGGAGCCGTGTGTCTCAGTTCTCTGGGAGTCGGAGT